ACATAAAAAATTAGCCGGGTGTGGTGGCGGGCGCCTGTAGTCCCAGCTACTCGGGAGGCTGAGCCAGGAGAATGGCGTGAACCCGGGAGGCAGAGCTTACAGTGAGCCGAGATCGTGCCACTGCACTCCAGCCTGGGCGACAGAGCAAGACTCCGTCTCAAAACAAACAAACAAACAAACAAAAAACAAAAAAATTAGCTGGGCGTGGTGGCGCCTGCCGATAATCCCAGCTATTCGGGAGGCTGAGGCAGGAAAACTGCTTGAATCCGGGAGGCAGAGGTTGCAGTGAGCGGAGATCGCGCCACTGCACTCCAGCCTGGGTGAAACTCTATCTCAAAAAGTAAATAAACAAATAAATAAACTGATAGGTACAACACACTCATCTTGCAAACTGCTGCAAACGGAGAGGGGGTGAGGGTGGGGTGGGGTGCTGCATGTGCCAGGCCTGCCTGGTGGGTGGCTGGGGAGCCGACCTGCCCTGGGCCTCCTGGGGAAAAAGGGCAGTTAGGCGGGTAATGAACATTGATCTGGGGAAATGGATCCTTTCCTAGATAGCAGGGCCTCTCACTATCACTGGGCAATCAAGACGACTGTAAAACGTTAAACACCTTCTCGGGCCGGGCAGCTCTGCACGAGAAAACCCCAAATCCCACATACTTCCACCACTCCCAGAAGCCCTGTGGTGGTTAACTGGGGAACTCTGTAGGGTTCAAACGCCATATTTGCCCCTTACTGGATGTGTGACCTGCGGCGGGTCCCTGTGCCTCTCTGGGTCTCAGTTTCCTCATCTGTAAGACGGTGATATAATAGTACCTAGCTCAAAGGTTTAATGCTGGTAGATTCCTGAGCAAAGGTCCGGGGAGAGAAGAGGCTCGGTCTGCAAGAGTTGTCATTTGTTGGCTGCGGTGAGACCACGCCCCGTCGCCCTCCCACACCTGACCCCGCCCTCCCGCGTCCATTGGGAACGCCACCGGAAGTAATGCGAGACGGAGCGTTTTGGTGGAGACACTCACTGGGGCAATCTGAGGTAATCCAACAGACTGTGGCGGAGGGACCGGAAGCGCCAGGCAGGGACCCGGGGTAGATGCTAAATCCAAACTGAAACGTACAGGGCTGGATGATTGAAGCACCAGCGGGAACTAGTCGGACCTCCGAGCTCTTTAAACTGTCCTCAGCTCGGCTGGTTCTCCACGAGCTCCGGGCAGACGGCGGGGGGTGGGTCGGCGTTTAAGTCAAAGGCCTTGGGGCTCCGAGTCCCTTCCTCTCCCCGTCCTGTGAAGGCACGACCCAGTTCAGCTGTCTGTAAAGTGGAGCCATTAGTCCCTGCCTCGTAGTGGGAAAACTGGGAGGCGGAACGAGGAGGCCGCCGGTCCCAACCCGGCCCAGGAGCATCTTTCTCCGCAGACCGTTTCCTGGCGAGGTGCGTCTTCGTCCTTTTCCGCCCTTGGGAACACAGTCATGCTCAGTGTTCTTTCTGCTCCCAGATCCTGCGCAGCCGAGGCTGTGTTAGCGCCAAGGACTTCCAGCAGCTGTTAGCAGAGGTACCAGTCCCCTGCCCCTGCACAGCTCCTCCCCCCACCTGGTAACAACCCTGTGCCACCCCAGCTTGAGCAGGAGGTGGAGCGGCGGCAGCGGCTGGGGCAGGAGTCAGCAGCTAGGAAAGCCCTCATCGCGAGTTCCTACCACCCGGCACGGCCTGAGGTCTACGACTCACTGCAGGTACCAGCCAGCCAGAGTGCTTGAAGGCCGGTCCTGCCCCACAGCTGGTGTGTTTTGCTCCCAGGATGCAGCTCTGGCCCCCGAGTTCCTGGCCGTGACTGAGTACAGCGTGTCCCCAGACGCAGACCTCAAGGGCCTTCTCCAGCGGCTGGAGACAGTATCGGGTGAGGTCCTGGCCCTGAGACCTGGCAGGACCAGGGAATGGCAGCCTGGGAAACCTGGGTGTGGGATGCTGGGGTCCCTCCAGCCACCATCTCTGCCTCCAAAAACCAAACCAGCAGGAGCTGGAAGGGTCAGTGGGACCAACCTGCCAGGAGCAGGACATCCGCATTCATTCATTCAATACCTGCCATGAGCCTGGTATCTTCATTCTTTCCTTCACCCTTCCTTCGCCTCATGTTACTTCCTTAAGTCATCACAATAGCCCTGAAAAGCAAAGGCCTCATCTCCATGGCACAGGTGATGAAACAGGAAGACTGAAGCCCAGGCCTGGCCGGCCCACGGCCACATTCAGGCCAACAGACCATCCCTCCTTCCACAGAGGAGAAGCGCATCTACCGGGTGCCTGTTTTCACAGCGCCCTTCTGCCAGGCCCTGCTGGAAGAGCTGGAGCACTTCGAGCAATCGGACATGCCTAAGGGGAGGCCCAACACCATGAACAACTACGGGGTGGGTGAGGCCTGGCCGGTGGCAGAGGAGGGTTTCCTTGCTGACCCCAGGAATCCCCTCCCAGGTGCTGCTGCACGAGCTCGGGCTGGACGAGCCGCTGATGACACCACTGCGGGAGCGCTTCCTGCAGCCGCTGATGGCCCTGCTGTACCCTGACTGTGGCGGGGGCCGGCTCGACAGCCACCGGGCCTTTGTGGTCAAATACGCACCGGGCCAGGACCTGGAGCTGGGCTGCCACTATGATAATGCCGAGCTCACCCTCAATGTGGCCTTGGGCAAGGTCTTCACAGGGGGCGCCCTGTATTTTGGGGGCCTCTTCCAGGTGAGTGTGTGACCCATGCGGCAGGGCCTGGGGAGTGCCCAGGCCTGAGTCGTGCCATCTGCAGGCACCCACAGCCCTGACGGAGCCCCTGGAGGTGGAGCACGTGGTGGGCCAGGGTGTCCTCCACCGTGGCGGCCAGCTGCATGGAGCCCGGCCCTTGGGCACTGGTGAGCGTTGGAACCTTGTCGTCTGGCTCCGAGCCTCTGCTGTGCGCAACAGCCTCTGTCCCATGTGCTGCCGTGAGCCCGACCTGGTGGACGATGAGGGCTTCGGTGATGGCTTCACCCGAGAGGAGCCCGCCACGGTGGATGTATGTGCGCTCACCTGAGCTTGCTTGGGCCCAGTGTGGGGGTGGCAGGCAGGTGAGGGCTCCGTTGCCTTGGTCTGGGGGCAGAAATAAAATCCCCGCAGCCTACTGCACTTCTTGGCTCAACGGTGTGCCAGCTTCTGGGTCATTCTATGGGCAAAGATGCTGCCTTAGTTCAGGTTTGTCAGAAGCAGGGTCTGGAATGGGGCTTCAGCGAGGGAGTCAGGGAAGCAGGGGAGGGGAGGGAGCAGCTGGGCAAGGAAGTGGCTTCAGAGGACGTCCAGCCTCAGCTGGCCCCACGGAGAGCTCCAGGCAGAGCCCACAGTACCACAGTGTGCCCACACCACCGGTTACTGGCTCCTGGATGAGGGGGCCAGAGAGGAGTGAATAACTTCCCAGACACTTATCTCCAGGGCAGGGTGCCTTCCAGTAGCCAAGGGAAGCCTCCAGAGAGCACAGATGTGAACCCTCAGCAGCAGGCATCACCCCCCAGTGGACTCGGGTGGGCCACCAGTAGCATCTTCTAGATGGCAGAGGGGTGAATGGCAGGGCCAGGAACCAGGCTGCCCGGGTTCCCATTCTGCTTCTGCCACTTCCAGCTGTGTGGCTTTAGGTGAGCCTTCACCTTTTGGTGCCTTCGTTTCCTCATTTAGCACCTACCTCCTAGAGCTGTTTTGGGAGTCAAATGCGCTGACGTATATAAAGTGCTTTGCAAGATCCCTTTGTGTTTGCGGCTGTCATTGTGGAAG